TGGGGCTGGGCACCGTATAGCTGCTGGAGATATACCCTGTCATCATGTCATCAATGGGAAAAACCGACAAGTAACTGATTATTGCCACACGATGTGACAGATGCTACGACAGAAATAAGAACAGGGTGCTCCGGGAACAACAGGGGAGGCACCTGTGTGACAGCCCTGACTGGAAAGTTGTCAGCAGCTGTCAGGGAAGGCTTCATGGAGGAAGTGACTACTGTGGAGTTTGAAGGTGCAGTAGGAGTAAGCTGGGTGGACAGAGGAACCACCCTGAGCAAGGAGGTAGAGATCTGAGAAGGCATGCTCATTGAAGAAAATAGAGAGCAGTTCTGACAAAATGAAGCTATAAAGGCCTGTAGATGCCAGATCACAAAGGGCATTAGCTTGTTTTGTGAAAGAATTTATGCTCTTTTCTGAGAGAATGGGGAGGCATTGTTGGACGTGTGCCCTCTCAGAGATAAAATTTAAGTGGAGAGCACTGAGTTAAGAAAATATCTCGATATCATGAAATTAACACAGGTTTGGAGCCCCCACAGATCCTCAATCCTGGTTAAGTTCCATGTATGACCTAATCAACTCCACCTCTCTTTCGTGGACAATCAGCAATGACATCTACCTCTCAGGATTATTGCGAGGGCTAAATGAGATAGTGCAGGTCAAGTTCGCTGCAAAGTGTGTGTCACATAATGAACATTTTAAGTAAATATCAACTCTTTTCGATGAAGCACTGTGTAAGTAGAATACGAAAGCTATTGCCAGGCCTCTCCCTCCTCCCTCCCTTCCTTTTCCTCTCTCAGCAGTGCAGGCAGCAGCAGCCAAAAGCCAGGGACGTGGAGGATGTCCACTGAAGCGAGTACTCCAGAGCGATGATTAAAAGGCAGCCGCCCCGAATCCCGGGCGCGGGCGGGGAGCGAGGCTGGGCATGCTCAGTGGGCCGGAGACGGGAGGGAAGCGGGGAGGGGGCGGGGGCGGGGGCGGGGGTTGGGGGGGGTGGGTCGGAGCCGCGCGAAGGCGCATGCTCAGTCTCCGCATCTGCTCCTTCATCCAGTGCCGCAGCCGGAAAACCGCAGCGGCGGCGGCGGCGGCTGAGGGGGAACGATCCAGCGAGCTGCAGAAAGGGGGGCAGGAAAAAATTACAAGGACATTACTGATAAGACAGGAACTGAGAGCTTGGGATTCGCGGCCTCTCCCCGGCCACCACCTTCGCCGTCAGCAAGGGAGGAAGACCCGGGAGACGGCAGCGGCGACGGCGGCAGGGGAAGGAGGAGACGGCGACGGGAGGGAGCACAGAGGAGGGGACGGGCCGGCGGCGGCCTGTGAGCCGCAGTGATTTTGACGTTTTCCGCTGCTGCGTCTCCGGCGGGCAGGGGCCGGGCTGCGCTGGGTGGGCCAGCTCGCCCCGCGCTTCCCCCTCGTCCTGCTCGTCCCTCCGCCCACCCGGGGCCTGAGGGGTCTCCCCGCTCCGAGGGAAGGGGAGAGGGAGGCGAGGGCGTGCGGGCATCGCGATGGCGGGGACATTTTCCACAACGTGATTGTTGAAGGCTCCCCCCATCCCCCCTCCCTTAAAATTCCGGGCCCTTCCAGCCTCCACCCTCCCCCAAGCCCGTGTGACTAAACCGAGACAAAGGGGAGGCGGCCTCGCTCACACGCGGGCTCGCGGGGCGGGTGGCTCGGAGGGGCGCGGGCACGGGGCGGACCTCGCGCGGACGGACGGACGGAGACGGCGCCGCCACATTCCTATGCCCGGGAGCGGCGGCGGCGGCGGCGGCGGCTCCCGCGGGAGGCGGCAGGCGCGCGGCGCGGACAGCTGAGCTTCTCCTCCGTCGGCGCCCGGGCGGACATCGCCCGGGCCCCGATGGTTTGAGCTTGCTTCTCCCTCCCTCCCGACCCCCGTGGTGGCGAGGCCACGCCATGTGAAGGTTAGGGCCGGGACATCCCGAGGAGCCGCGGTGAAAGATGGGGGATGCTGCAGACCCCAGGGAGATGAGAAAGACGTTCATTGTTCCAGCCATCAAGCCTTTTGACCACTATGATTTCTCCAGGGCCAAAATCGCCTGCAATCTGGCCTGGCTGGTGGCCAAAGCCTTTGGGACAGGTTAGTGGTGTCACCCTTTCCCTCCCCTCTTCTGTAAGAGAATTTTTTCCATTAATCTTTATAGAAAATGTGCCAGAGGAACTTCAAGAACCATTTTACACAGATCAGTATGACCAGGAACACATCAAACCACCTGTTGTTAATTTGCTTCTATCGGCTGAACTATACTGTCGTGCTGGGAGTCTCATTCTCAAGAGTGATGCTGCAAAACCCCTTTTGGGCCATGATGCTGTAATCCAGGCTTTAGCACAGAAAGGTCTTTATGTCACTGACCAGGAAAAATTGGTAACTGAACGAGATCTCCACAAGAAACCCATACAGATGGTGAGTCTTTATATACCCAAGATTATTTTAAGTTAAACTATTTGTTCTTGTTTTATATTTTCAGAGTGCACATTTGGCCATGATCGATACCCTCATGATGGCTTATACTGTAGAAATGGTCAGTATAGAAAAAGTAATTGCGTGTGCTCAGCAGTATTCAGCTTTTTTTCAAGCCACAGATCTGCCCTATGATATTGAGGACGCTGTCATGTACTGGATAAATAAGGTAGGATTATACTCACTTGAGTAAATCGCATCAAAAATTCAAACTGATATTTTTATATTTTAAGGTAAATGAACATTTGAAAGACATAATGGAACAAGAACAAAAACTGAAAGAACATCACACAGTTGAAGCTCCAGGAGGTCAAAAGGTATTTATTTCAAAAACAAAAAGGTGCCTTTATTTCCCCTTTTTTCCCGCTGCTTCCTCTGAAGTCTCCTTCCAAATGGTTTTGGAAACTGGTTCCAGTAAGTTTGCTCAGCTACTTCAGTTTGCTCTCATTTATTTTCATGTATTTTTTTTATATCGTAGGCTCGTTATCGGAAAGAGCAAACATTGCTTAAGCAACTGCCTTGCATTCCATTGGTAGAAAATTTGTTGAAGGATGGGACAGATGGCTGTGCATTAGCTGCCCTTATTCATTTTTACTGTCCTGATGTTGTCAGATTAGAGGGTAAGTGTTCCATTGTAATACTTCTGAACTGTAAGTCACCACCTTGCTCTTTTCTTATTTGAAGATATTTGTTTGAAAGAAACTATGTCTTTGGCTGATAGCCTGTATAATCTGCAGCTGATTCAAGAATTTTGCCAAGAATACTTGAACCAGTGTTGCCATTTCACTCTGGAAGATATGCTCTATGCTGCTTCATCCATAAAGGTAAATTAAATTATTCTTTTTTTCCCTTTGCTAATGTAGGCTTTCTCTTAAATTTCCTATATAGAGTAATTATTTGGTGTTCATGGCGGAACTGTTCTGGTGGTTTGAAGTGGTGAAGCCGTCTTTTGTACAGCCTCGTGTTGTTCGTCCACAAGGAGGTAATCAATCTTTTTAATTTTAAATGTTCCTATTGAGGGTGTTTTTAAAAATCTTTTATTCCAGCTGAACCTGTAAAAGATATGCCTTCAATTCCTGTCTTGAATGCTGCCAAAAGAAATGTCTTAGATAGTAGTTCTGACTTCCCTTCAAGGTAAACTCCACAATGACTTTATTTTCACCATTATATAACATTTTAAATTTATTTTCCATTGCAGTGGGGAAGGAGCTACATTTACACAGTCTCATCATCATTTGCCTTCTAGGTATTCACGTCCCCAGGCTCATTCTTCAGCCTCAGGTAATATATTTGAAAAAGCCTAGGAAAATACTTTTCAATGGCTTTTTCTTTTTTGCATTTGAAGGAGGAATTAGAAGGTCTTCATCTATGTCTTATGTTGATGGCTTCATAGGGACATGGCCCAAAGAGAAAAGGTAAACAAAGAGAATTACTTTTAGTGTATTCATTAAAGGATTTTTCTCTTTAACTTTTTTTTAGATCATCAGTGCATGGCGTATCATTTGATATTTCTTTTGATAAAGAAGATAGTGTACAGAGATCCACTCCAAACCGAGGAATCACTCGTTCTATTAGTAATGAAGGACTTACTCTGAACAACAGTCATGTATCTAAACACATTAGGAAAAATTTGTCCTTCAAGCCAATAAATGGAGAAGAGGAAGCAGAGAGCATTGAAGAAGAACTTAATATAGATTCTCACAGTGACCTCAAATCTTGTGTGCCCCTTAACACAAATGAACTAAATTCTAATGAGAATATTCATTACAAGCTTCCAAATGGAGCTTTACAAAATAGAATACTTCTTGACGAGTTTGGCAATCAGATCGAGACACCAAGCATTGAAGAAGCATTACAAATAATTCATGATACTGAAAAATCTCCTCATACACCTCAGCCAGACCAAATTGCTAATGGCTTCTTTCTTCATAGTCAAGAAATGAGTATCTTAAATTCAAATATCAAGTTAAATCAATCTAGTCCTGATAATGTAACTGATACGAAAGGTGCCTTGAGTCCCATAACTGACAATACTGAAGTAGACACTGGAATTCACGTTCCTTCAGAAGATATTCCTGAAACTATGGACGAAGATTCTTCGTTGAGAGATTATACTGTAAGCTTGGACTCTGACATGGATGATGCATCTAAATTTCTTCAGGATTATGATATTCGAACTGGCAACACCAGGGAAGCTTTGAGTCCTTGTCCAAGTACTGTAAGTACCAAGTCTCAGCCAGGCAGCAGTGCTTCTTCTAGTTCTGGAGTTAAAATGACCAGCTTTGCTGAACAAAAATTCAGGAAACTGAATCATACCGATGGAAAAAGTAGTGGAAGCAGTTCTCAAAAAACTACACCAGAAGGCTCTGAACTTAATATTCCTCATGTGGTTGCTTGGGCACAAATTCCAGAAGAAACAGGGCTTCCACAGGGACGGGACACTACCCAGCTGTTGGCCTCTGAAATGGTGCATCTTAGGATGAAACTAGAAGAAAAGAGGCGTGCTATAGAAGCCCAGAAAAAGAAAATGGAAGCTGCTTTTACCAAACAGAGACAGAAAATGGGAAGGACAGCATTCCTTACTGTAGTGAAAAAGAAAGGGGATGGGATATCTCCTCTACGAGAGGAAGCGGCGGGTGCAGAAGATGAGAAAGTATATACTGATCGAGCAAAAGAAAAGGAATCACAAAAAACTGATGGACAAAGGAGCAAGTCACTGGCAGATATAAAAGAGAGCATGGAGAATCCTCAAGCCAAATGGCTAAAGTCTCCAACTACACCTATTGATCCTGAGAAGCAGTGGAACCTGGCAAGCCCCTCAGAAGAAACTTTAAATGAAGGAGAGATTTTAGAATATACCAAATCCATTGAAAAGTTAAATTCATCCCTGCATTTTCTACAACAAGAAATGCAACGCTTGTCACTTCAGCAGGAGATGTTAATGCAGATGAGAGAGCAACAATCTTGGGTGATTTCACCTCCACAACCCTCTCCACAGAAACAGATTCGAGATTTTAAGCCTTCTAAGCAGGCAGGCCTGTCATCAGCCATTGCACCATTCTCCTCAGACTCCCCTCGTCCTACTCACCCATCTCCACAGTCTTCTAACAGGAAAAGTGCATCTTTTTCTGTTAAAAGTCAAAGGACTCCTAGGCCAAATGAGTTAAAAATAACACCTTTGAATCGAACCTTGACACCTCCTCGGTCTGTGGATAGCCTTCCTCGGTTAAGGAGGTTTTCACCAAGTCAAGTTCCTATTCAAACTAGGTCATTTGTATGTTTTGGGGATGATGGAGAACCTCAGTTAAAGGAATCCAAACCTAAAGAGGAAGTTAAAAAGGAGGAATTGGAATCCAAAGGGACTTTGGAACAGCGTGGACATAATCCAGAAGAAAAGGAAATCAAACCTTTTGAGTCAACAGTCTCTGAAGTCCTATCACTGCCTGTCACAGAGACTGTATGTCTGACACCAAATGAGGACCAATTGAATCAACCCACAGAACCCCCTCCTAAACCCGTTTTCCCACCCACTGCTCCAAAAAATGTTAATCTGATTGAAGTTTCCCTCTCAGATTTGAAACCCCCTGAAAAGGCTGATGTACCTGTTGAAAAATATGATGGAGAAAGTGATAAAGAACAATTTGATGATGACCAGAAAGTATGCTGTGGATTCTTTTTTAAGGTGTAGTATTAATCTGCATAGTTTTGGGCATCGTTTGATCGTTTTCAATGAAATTCGTTCTTAGGATGATCAAAAAGCAGAAAATGATATGGCAATGAAACGGGCAGCTTTGTTGGAGAAAAGATTAAGAAGGGAAAAGGAAACTCAGCTCCGGAAACAACAGTTGGAAGCAGAAATGGAGCATAAGAAGGAGGAAACAAGGTAAAGGAAATTGCTGGCCCAGTGCTAGATCTAGAATAAGAACTGTAACCATTTGATTTCTTAGGCGTAAAACTGAGGAAGAACGTCAGAAGAAAGAAGATGAGAGAGCACGCAGAGAATTTATTAGGCAAGAATATATGAGGCGGAAACAACTGAAACTAATGGAAGATATGGATACAGTAATTAAACCCCGTCCTCAAGTAGTAAAACAAAAAAAACAGCGACCAAAATCTATTCACAGAGATCATATTGAATCCCCCAAAACACCAATAAAGGGTCCTCCAGGTAACATAGCTTATTATGAAGAGTCTGTTCATTTCAGGATCATGAATTTATCGTGTTTTTTCAGTCTCTAGCCTTTCTTTGGCATCGCTGAACACGGGTGATAACGAGAGTGTACATTCAGGCAAGAGGACGCCAAGGTAAATCTATAACGTATGAATATTTTTACAGAGAGACATAAAACATATTTTATTTTCTAATTAGATCAGAGTCTGTAGAAGGCTTCTTATCTCCAAGTCGTTGTGGCAGTCGAAATGGAGAAAAAGACTGGGAGAATGCATCAACAACTTCTTCAGTGGCTTCTGGAACAGAATATACAGGTTAGTGTCTATACATTTTTAGAGAAACATTTTTTTTATTATTGTTGTTAAATCCCTACCATAGGACCAAAGCTCTACAAAGAACCCAGTGCAAAATCCAATAAGCACATAATACAAAATGCTTTAGCTCATTGCTGTTTGGCTGGAAAAGTAAATGAAGGTCAGAAGAAAAAAATACTGGAGGTAAGCATGTTTGCATGAAAATTAAATTTGGCTTGTTATGTTGTTTTTGTTTTTTATTTTAAAGGAAATGGAGAAATCAGATGCCAACAACTTCTTAATCTTGTTCCGGGATTCAGGATGCCAGTTCAGATCTTTATACACTTATTGCCCAGAAACTGAAGAAATCAATAAACTGACTGGGATAGGCCCTAAATCTATCACTAAAAAAATGATTGAAGGACTTTACAAATATAATTCTGACAGGAAACAGTTTAGCCACATACCCGCTAAAACTTTATCTGCCAGTGTTGATGCAATTACCATTCATAGCCATTTATGGCAGACCAAAAGACCAGTAACACCCAAAAAACTTTTACCCACTAAGGCATAGAAGTTGGGAAATACTTGCTTCAGAACATTCATGGTAAATTTGCACTTCATCTTTCCTGCCTATAGAAAATCTTTCTAATTGCCAACAAGACTTTTATTAATTAAAACTGGACATTAAGCTCTGTTGTCATGAACAACTGGAATGTAAACCACAGTATTTTGGAGTGCAGAACATTCTCAATTAAGTGATAAGTCCAAATGATGAAGGAAATGTTTTAATTCACAAATGGAGATTTGTATGTGTTATCAGGTTCACCTGCTTGATATTAGATACATTAAAGCACTGAATTTTCATGGATATTAGTTGGATTTATCATTGAAATATGGTTAAGATTACAAATTATGTGTTTTATTTGTTGCTTTTTTTTAACCTTTTAATGTATATTCTTGTCTTCAGATGGTTTGCTATTTTTCTCTCCTGGGGGTTTATTCTAAGATACCTTTGTATTTTATTTCATGTGGAGATCATGAAAGTAGGAAATATACCTTTAGAAGTAACTCGCACCTTTCTTATGATGTTAAGAGAAACACTAGTGTTTAGTTTTACAGTAACCCTCATATTTTAATGGTGTTACAGCATTTGCAAAAATTATTCTGCTAAGTATTTACAACTCTATTTATTATTCACTCAAGTATTAACATTCTCTATTAAATAAGAGGAGGTGTTGTAAAGAGCTGCTAGTAGGTTCGCTTTAAACCACATGAGCTTAACCAAGAATATGTTATGAGAAGTTGCTGATTAAATCAGTGCTGTTTTTACACCACTTCTGGCCAACTCAGAATAATTTAGATTGTTCTTTTAACAAAAAAGGCTTTCTATCTCTTTTAAAGTAAGTCACTTTATAAGTTGGCAGAAGTGAATGACACTTTGAGAGTAGTCTTTCAATCTGAAGATGTAAGACTTCCTGAAACAAGTTCTCAAGAAGTCTTTACATTATATTTATAACTCATATAAAAATTATATTTAGAATTTTTAAACATGTACAAAGGGCTACATTTTAATTTTAAAATAGCTTCACATTATTTTACTTATATTGGGTTTTTCTTCATTTTAATCCTTTTCAAGTGGAATGGCTTAGAATAAGTATACACTTGAAATCTCCTCTACATGATCTTTGTTCTTTAACAGTGTATACCAGAGGGTTAGTTGGGGAAAAACTTCATTCTCAGGAAAAGACTTGAATGATTATGTGACCCTGTTATATTTCAGTGTTGTGACAAATGTGTAAACTAGCGGGGGAAGACAGTATTGTATCATAAATGAGATGCGTAGTTTGTTTTCTTTCATGGGAAGTAGAGATAAAAATATATACATTTCTCTAATTGAGTTGTTTAGAGAAAGAACTAATGTCTCATATGATGTATTTACTTATTTTAAAAAAAAGAATAGGAATGAGATGTCCCTGAGCTGTACTTTTCTATTATTATAAGGCCTTTAGGCATCAGTGCATCTGGGTTATCAACATTTTCTCAAATGCTGTCAATATTTTACTGTAATTTATGTTCTTATATTTATGTATATTTGTTAAAACTGTAAAAAAATTTCACAGATTTTTTTCCAATACCTGTGCAAGATACATGTGTAGCTCAAAACTATTTGTGATCTACTGTTTGCATGTAAGAGACCAGGATATGTAACTCTTATATTTTAAGTGTATACATATTGTGTATATAACATATGGATATTAAAAATGGGGAATTGCACATTTTACCTTTTGGACAGTAATTTCTATCACAGTTAGAAGGAAATGATAGTCAAATACACGTTTAGATTAAAACTAGTTTAAAAAATTATAAATGAATCTAATCAAAATGTGAATAGTAGTCAAAAGGATAATTTAATAAGCATTTTACGTTACTAAATTTGTTCATTTCAATATTAACTAAATTTCCCTCATCAAAGCAATCTTTGTGATATTACTTCGCTATTAAATAAAGAAAATTGGATGCAAGACAATGGAGAAACTTTAAAACTAAACAGGACCACCCTTTATTCTTAAATTTGTGTGTGTCCAACAGTTGAATTGAATGTCTATAAGGTCTAAAGGTAGAATGTGAATATTGCCACAGAGTTCATTGCTCTCAGTATAAGATTTTACTTTATTAATGCAGAAGGAATATGGATATATTTCTTTAAGTCTGCAGATTTTTTTATTATGGTGCAGCTTTTTTTTAATTATGTTTTTAAAATTATACAGTTGAAAAATATGCCATTTCATAAAGTCTGAGGATTTTCGTCAACCTTACTGAAACACACTGGTGCTTTCATCATCAGAGGTCAAATTATTATGATAACTATTCCATTAAGTTTGCCAAACATTTGTCGTGGTTACCAGTGCAGCCTGTCAAATTCTGCTATTTGACACAGCTTTGGAAAGATTTAGTTCTTGGTTTTTCCGTTTTGTATTAGAATGACTGTTACAGTTTTATTTGGCTGTTTAAAGCCAAATTCAGCTATTTAATTATGGTTTCATGGACACTGTTGAGCAATGTACAGTGTATGGTGTGCTTACCTGTCCACTCTAGAGCATTGCTTACAGGTTTTTTGTTTTTTAAGATGCTGTGCTGTAAAATACTGTCATACTTGCTATTTCCTGGTACAGTGTAGTTTTTCCCCTTTCATTTGAATAAAAGCATGGCACCAAATGACTCCTTTTCTGTTTCTTGAATAAAATGTA